CAGAAGGGAATGGATTCACCCTCTGAGAGCTACAAAAGAATTTTAGGAAATTCTCATCTCCCTGGCCCTTCAGACAGTGGTCATTTTCTTGGTCTTCCAAGAGAATGACAAAGTTTCAGAAAGCCTATCTGAGGAAGGTGAAGGGCAGTGAGAGGGTGCACGGGTGGAAAAGCCCTCTCAAGAGTGACGTGGGCCTTCCCCTCGAGCTCCCCAGATGGGGCGTCCCAGATGGCACCAGCGCAATCTTGTTCTCAACCAGGATCCCGGACAAAGACCTAGAGATCCAAGCCGACGGCAGGCCAAGCTCTGGCCCGAGACTGAGGCTTCTGCTTCTCAGGAGATGAGAGTTTAACAATAACTTCGTGGATTTCAAAAAGAAGAAAAAGGTCTCAGGGCACCGGAAAAGGTGTATTCGGGTTGAGGGCGTGGGCTCAGAATCGGGTCTACCTCGTACGGGATGTGAGACTTCAGGCAGACTGCTCGGCCTTTTCAAGGCTTTAAATGGAGCTAAAGGGTATACGACATGACGTTCGCCCGGTGTTTAGGAATATGGGGCGTGACTTTCCAAGCAGGCGGCTGGAGCCAGGGAGACCACAGGCCGCTGCAACACAAACCAGCACCTGAACAAGCTTGGTCAGCCAGCGGTACACCTCCGCCAACCCCAGAAGCCGAACAGATGCGCCCCGAAACGTCATTTCCGCGCGCCAAGGGGCGGGGCCGGTACCGGGTGCGGAAGTCGCTCCAGGGGTCACTGGGAAGTGTAGTTTTCGAGACAGAGGCGCTCAGAAGGAGGGTCACAGTAGGGCCAGGCACTCTTCTCGGGAGCTCCTACGTGTTTTATGCACGTGGTTAAGAAAAAAGAGGGAGAATTCAGGTGCCACAGTGGCCATTCTCCGGTGACCGGAGCGTGTTACTCAGAAACGGATCCGTCAGAGGCCAATGGGAGCTGCCGGCCTTCAGGGCGCGCCTGGTGGCGCCGAGCATCCTGGGAGGTGTGGTCCGGGCGCTGTGCCGAGGATTCGGGGTAGTGTAGTCCTGGCGCCCCGCTGGAGGAGCTCCCCAGCTGGTGGCTGGAGCGACCCCTTGTTCTTTGGTGGCGCTGGTGAGTGAGGCTCCCGCGGGACCCTTGCCGCACGCAGTTCTTTTCTCCTTTTCTTCTGTGGCAGGTTCATTCCTGATGCTGTTAAGGAATAGGAGGTACTGCCCTGCTGGAGAGGATTTCCCTTGATTTTCTTGAACGCTTTTTGTTCTTGTTCTGCCTCCCTGTGGCTCCTGTCTGCCCAGAGAGGACTGCCTGCTGGGGAAAGGGGGTACTCCTGAGCTCCTGACAGCCCAGCTTCAGGTGGGTGCCACTTACCTTTTGCATTTCGAACCGACACCCTCCCATTTCTGTTTTCCTTACCCAGATCTACCTTCTGAGATATCATCCTTCTTCAGGGAGATAAGGAAAAAAAGCCACAGGGTCCCGGAGAGCCAGGGGAATGGTGAGTGTTTCCTGTCTCCATTACTGGCTGTAGTATGAGATAGAGTCTGCATTTCTTTGTTCAGCTTCAAAAGTTCTGCTGCCTGAGAGTAACGTCACAGTAATGGAACGGGAAGATTCTGGAATCTGTGTCCCCACCTAGACAACGATTATACTGGCAGGATCTATCAGGTGTACCTATTTTGGAACTCTGGAGTCTAGTTGAAGGCCTCCAGTTCCCAGGGGGAAGGAAGCATGGAGGGTAAGTCACAGCTAATTTTAGCTCTTAGTATATCTTAGAAACCCCTTTCTAATCTCTATTCCAGTGTGTCCTCCATTTGGAAGTAGTGCTAAGAAAATTAAAAGAATAAAACTGGGCAGGGGCATGAGAATAGGATGCAAAGATGAATTTTTGGACTGAGTGGCCAAGAAGCTCCATGGTGAGCACTCACAGTCTAAGGCTGGAAGTTTAATGAACTGTTTTCTACATTTCACAGGTAAGAAAACTGGGATACTAGTTGGTGGCAGACTGAGTGAGCAGGGCTCAGTTTTGTGTTACAGGCACACATGGCATTCAGGGATGTGGCTGTGGATTTCACCCAGGATGAGTGGAGGCTGCTGAGCCCTGCTCAAAGGACTCTGTACAGAGAGGTGATGCTGGAGAACTACAGCAACCTGGTCTCACTGGGTAAGCCTGATATCTGTTAGGATTCCCATTCTCCTAGTTACTTATTTTCTTTTCCTGTGAGCAGGAATTTCATTTTCTAAACCAGAACTCATCACCCAGCTGGAGCAAGGGAAAGAGACCTGGAGAGAGGAAAAAAAATGTTCACCGGCAACCTGTCCAGGTGAGTGGGAAAACACTGGACAAATGAGACATGCTTCTTTCTCTTGTTACTGTTTTTTAAAAAGATCATCAAGAATATGGAAACAACTGTGACCTACAGAAAGAAGGCAAGCCCAGTGGGAGGAAGAAATCTAAAAAGCCAATAGAGAAATTGAAATGGAATTCTAAAAAAAACTGTGAGCTATTCAAGAATGGCTTTTACATTTTAGTCTCGTTTTTAATCCTTGTTTTAATTTAAAGAAAAACAGCAGCTCTTACAATGATGTTGAGCACATTAAAAAGAATGCTGTACAATCCAAGGAGCAAGTCATTGTGGTTGCCCAGGAAGCTGTCTTGGAAACCCAAAATATATGTGTAACGGGAGGAAGACTGTTCTAGGTATAAAATACATCTTAACGGTTTCATTATTCCTCAGTTGTGACTCACACTTTTCTCTCTGCAGCAGATCCAGAGCCAGAGCTCTACCTCGATCCTTTCTGCCCTCCGGGTTTCTCCAGTCAGAAATTCCCCATGCAGCATGTGCTGTGTAATCATCCCCCCTGGATCTTCACATGCTTGTGTGCAGAAGGTAACATCCAGCCTGGGGATCCGGGCCCAGGGGACCAGGAGAAGCAGCAACAAGCCTCTGAGGGGAGACCCTGGAGTGATCAAGCAGAAGGTCCTGAGGGAGAAGGTGCCATGCCTTTGTTTGGAAGAACCAAGAAAAGGACTCTGGGAGCGTTCTCCAGGCCACCCCAGAGGCAGCCAGTCAGCTCTCGGAACGGCCTCAGAGGGGTGGAGTTAGAAGCCAGCCCAGCTCAGTCAGGGAACCCTGAGGAAACAGACAAATTGTTGAAGAGGATAGAAGTCTTAGGATTTGGAACAGTCAACTGTGGAGAGTGTGGACTGAGCTTCAGCAAGATGACAAACCTGCTCAGTCACCAGCGGATACACTCAGGGGAGAAGCCCTACGTGTGTGGGGTATGTGAGAAGGGCTTCAGCCTAAAGAAGAGCCTCGCCAGACACCAGAAGGCACACTCGGGGGAGAAGCCAATTGTGTGCAGGGAGTGTGGACGAGGCTTTAACCGGAAGTCAACGCTAATCATACACGAACGGACACACTCCGGTGAGAAACCTTACATGTGCAGTGAGTGTGGGCGAGGCTTCAGCCAGAAGTCAAACCTCATCATACACCAGAGGACACACTCAGGGGAAAAGCCTTACGTGTGCCGGGAATGTGGCAAAGGCTTCAGCCAGAAGTCAGCTGTCGTGAGACACCAGAGGACACACTTGGAGGAGAAGACCATCGTGTGCAGTGACTGTGGCCTGGGCTTCAGCGACAGGTCAAACCTCATCTCCCACCAGAGGACGCACTCTGGGGAGAAGCCCTACGCCTGCAAGGAGTGTGGGCGATGCTTCAGGCAGAGGACCACCCTTGTCAACCACCAGAGGACACACTCAAAGGAGAAGCCCTATGTGTGCGGGGTGTGTGGGCACAGCTTCAGCCAGAATTCAACCCTCATCTCTCACAGGCGGACACACACTGGGGAGAAGCCGTATGTTTGTGGGGTGTGTGGGCGAGGCTTTAGTCTCAAGTCACACCTCAACAGACACCAGAACATACACTCAGGAGAGAAGCCCATTGTGTGCAAGGACTGTGGCCGGGGCTTCAGCCAGCAATCCAACCTCATCAGACACCAGAGGACGCACTCAGGCGAGAAGCCCATGGTGTGTGGGGAGTGCGGGCGAGGCTTCAGCCAGAAGTCAAACCTTGTTGCACACCAGAGGACGCACTCAGGGGAGAGGCCGTATGTGTGCCGAGAGTGCGGGCGAGGCTTTAGCCACCAGGCCGGTCTCATCAGGCACAAGCGGAAGCACTCGAGGGAGAAGCCCTACATGTGCAGGCAGTGTGGACTGGGCTTTGGCAATAAGTCAGCTCTAATTACACACAAGCGGGCTCACTCGGAAGAGAAGCCTTGTGTGTGCAGAGAGTGTGGCCAAGGCTTTCTCCAAAAGTCACACCTCACCTTACATCAAATGACACATACGGGGGAGAAGCCATATGTGTGCAAGACGTGTGGGCGGGGCTTCAGCCTCAAGTCTCACCTCAGCAGACACAGGAAGACCACGTCTGTCCACCACAGACTGCCAGTGCAGCCCGACCCTGAGCCGTGTGCAGGGCAACCTTCGGATTCCTTATACTCTCTCTGAAGGCAAAGATGGGGACAAGGACTAAGAGTCAGAATGTTGACACTTTGATGAAATGGAGTAGAGAAATGCATTCTGTAAGTGGTCAAAGGACATTTGACTGTTTACTTTCTCCACACTAAGTCTTCTCCATGTTTTGTGGCCTTCGGTTGTAATAAACTTGGCTTCTTTATACATCTGTAACTGTGCCTGTGTCCCTCATTCACTCATCTATA